AGCGCTCCTGGAAACCTCATCTACAAATCCTGGGGCGGGTCAGGGGTGGCAAGACTCCTAAGGAGGGAAACGACAGAAATGATTCTGTTCTTGCGAGCCCCAAAGCAAGAGTACTTTTCTGATGGGTAAAGTGGTATTTCTTTCCAGGCTGCAAAGCTCTCCACCTTTTTCCTTTGGTCTCAGTCAGCCCCAGCCATGGGGGCAAATCAAGTTGGGGTCAACTCGGCTGCCAGAGACCTAAGTTGCCACAAGGGTCACCGACGACCTAAGCAGCAAGTTTCCTTCGTCCAGCCTCCTGCCCCCACGCACATTGCCTCCACAGCAAACTCCACCTGACTCAGCTTGTTTAACTCCAATCCTGCAGCCCTCCCGGCCTCAGCAGGGTCAGGGGGCGCGGGTCTGCGCCAAGACGGTTAGGAGGCCCAAGTCCTGGGACTGGACGGTTACTGCGCTCCCTTGGGCGCAGCCGCTGGCGGCGTGGGCGCGGCTGGGTCACGCCTCCGGCACCACCGCGCGCCAGCCCGCCCGTGGCATGGGAACCTGCGATTCAGTCGTCCCCGGGGACCTCCCAGCGCACACCGCTAGCCTGGGGCTTTCACCTCGATCCGCCCGGCCTGGGCGGCTCGTGTCCTCCCACACCGCCACCCGTGCCCGCTTCCCGGGGTGCGCCCGGAGCCTGGCCGCTCTCCCTGCAGGTGACCAGTACTCGTTTGGAGTTCAAGATTCCCGCCGCTCCACTTGAACTCCACCCTCCCCTCTTATTATTATTATTATTTTAACTTCCCTCCGGTTAAGCTAAATTGATCTTAATCTTTCATCTCGGACGTCCCTCTAAGGGGAGTGAGCGAAGATTCCGATTGCAAGTCGCCGCTGTCGCTTGTGCCCGTCAGCCCCTCGCCCAAAGGAGACGCCCCCGGGCGGGGCGGGGCGGAGCGGGGCGGGGCGGAAGGGCCCGGGTCTGCTGCGGACGGGGCGGGGCGGAGCCTCCTCCTGCACGGGGGAGCCCCCGGGCTCGCCCCAGCTCAGACACTCCTAGCCTTGGGGCAGCTGCCGGGCGAGTCAGCGGAGTAGCGGCCAGCGGGCGATGGAGACAGAGAGACACCCGACGAGAGGAGGCGGGGTGGGGGAGGCGGGGAGAGTGCGGGGGCGGAGGCTGGCAGGGGGCGCTGGAAGCTGGAGCGGTCCGTGCGCTCCCCGCGCCCGAGGGTGCAGGAGGCTCTGAAGCGGCTGCTGCACCGCGGGGCCCAGGCGGCGGCTGGGGGGCTGGGGGGCGCTGCCGCCGCCGCCGCCGGGGGCGTCGCTGGCCTCGGCCCCTTTGTTCTCGCGCGCTCCCCCTCGCCGCCCACTCCCCTGCTGTCGCGCGGCGGCGGCGGTGGCGGCGGCGGCTCCTCCCGCCCGAGGCAGTCGGGCTCGGCGCCGGGGGCGGGAGGGGGCGGGGGGAGCACGCCAGCCGCCGAGAGTGGGGGGCGATGGCGAAGCTCCGGGTGGCTTACGAGTACACGGAAGCCGAGGACAAGAGCATCCGGCTCGGCTTGTTTCTCATCATCTCCGGCGTCGTGTCGCTCTTCATCTTCGGCTTCTGCTGGCTGAGTCCCGCGCTGCAGGATCTGCAAGCCACGGAGGCCAATTGCACGGTGCTGTCGGTGCAGCAGATCGGCGAGGTGTTCGAGTGCACCTTCACCTGTGGCGCCGACTGCAGGGGCACCTCGCAGTACCCCTGCGTCCAGGTCTACGTGAACAACTCTGAGTCCAACTCTAGGGCGCTGCTGCACAGCGACGAGCACCAGCTCCTGACCAACCCCAAGGTAAGAACGCCCCGCGCACCCAGGGGCTCCCCATAGGTTTACTTTCTGTATTCTATTTTGTTAGTGCTCCTATATCCCTCCCTGTAAGAGAGAAAATCAGAAGAATTTGGAAAGTGTCATGAATTGGCAACAGTACTGGAAAGATGAGATTGGTTCCCAGCCATTTACTTGCTATTTTAATCAACATCAAAGGTAAGTCAATATTTGCATGTGCGTGTTAAAATATTAAATTTTTCTGCCTTCTTCTTATCTATAGGATAAAGGCCATGCTCTTCCAATTCCAACTTAAACTTCTGCCATTGAATTATGTGCCAGTCAAGGAAAACCAAAGACAAAACAACAAGAAAACAACAACAAAATAGCAGACACGGTCCTTGCCTTCATGGAGCCTATAGTCTGTAGTCACAACAGTAGTATAATTACAAAGTAGGGTAGTGCTATGAAGGGGAAGCTGAGGATGCTGCTATGAGATATTACGGCATGATGGGGAATTTCAAAGACCTTTCTGTGTAAATTAAAATTAGGTCAAGACCAGAGGATGTTCAAGAATTAGCTAGGTAAAAAGCTAGGGGGAGAATATTTCAGAATGAGATACTACCATGTGCCAATGTTCTGCAGCAAAAAAGAGCTTGGTGGTTTTAGGTACTGGAAGGCCAGTGTGTCAGGAGAACTGTGAATGAGTGGGAGAGTGGAGCAAGAACTATACAGGGCTTAGATTTCTCTTAAAATGTAGTGAGCAGCCAGTCGTTGGTTTTAAGCAGAGTGGTAATATGGTCTGCTTTACATATTTTAACTTTTATTCCAGCTGCATCAGTCACCTCGAGTCATTCTGTTTCCCATACACCTTGATGCCTTTGCTCCTGTCTCTTTCTCCTCACCTGGGGACACCTTCACCTTTTTTACTTCTGGGAATTAGCACAGCACAGTAGTCCTAGAATGAACTCTAGAACCAAACGCTTTCTAGTGGCGTGGTCTTAGATATGTTACTTAAATCTATCTGTGCCTCAGTTTCCTTTGCAGAAGTGGGATATAATATCAAGGAGATGGCATGTGCCTAACCCACAATAATTCCTACAAAAGTGTTTGCTATTATTGTTTTTATTACTATTATTAAGATTCACCTCAAATGTTACTGTGTAACCTTCTCCCACCTTTTCAGGTATAATTCATTACTTCCTCTTCTGCAGTCCCACACTGCCATGGTTGCTTTTATCACACTGTTAAGAGAGTTGAATATGTACTTTTTTGTTGTTATAGATTATGAATTCCTTAAGGGCAGCAGTCATGTGACATCAAGCATCGGGATTTACATTTCTCCTCTATCACTGATTAATTGTACGACCTTGGATAAATTGTGCAGCTTCTCCATCTTGGTTTCCTCGCCTGTAAAATGAGGATAGCATTACCCATCTTAAGAGCTTCTGTTTTGGTTTTGTAAGAAACACATTTGCACCATAGCTAATACTTAGTAAACACATATGCTTTTCTTCCCTGCCTCTGTAGATTTCTAACAACTAAGTTAGAAACAAAGTTGGGCCTGGTTATTTACTGATTGGAGGCTGAGGTGTTGAATAAATAAATAATGAGGGTTTTATGAATGAGTAAAACAACAACACAAAAAAAAGGAAGAAAGAAGAAATTCTGTTGTTAAATATGTTGTACTCCTGATGCTAACAGATATATCCTAATTTCTAAGTTCACTCAAAGTGTGTTTATCCTGTAGCATATGTTTTTAAATCCAGTTTACCCTTAGCATTTTAAAGAAAGATAAACATAATGGCCTGAGCTCAAATTGAGTAGTGGTTTCTTCAGAACACAGTTTTAAAGCCATTAAAATAGAAGATGAAAAGCAACTGATTAGAAAAAGACTGCTCACTTACTTAGGGTTTAGTTTTCTTAACTATAAAATTTGATAGACTGATGGATGAAATGATCTCTAAAATTCCTTCAAACTCTCAAATTCTATGGTTTTATGATTCCCTGGTTCTGAAGACTTGTACAAAATTACAACAACTTAAGATGCTAGATAAAATCCTAATGGTGAAAGGGAGAGGCAATTAGTAAAGAAATAAATGGTTAACAGTCTAGAGCCATTTAATGGAGAGGGAGACAGCCCTGCTACCTCAACGGTAATTGAGTTTCATAATGATGACACTGAGTCATCAAAAAAGGTTAAATTTGGTTCAACCTACTCTCCTTAAAAGGCAAAGAAATGTGTAATGCATTTTTAGGAAGATTTTTACCAATAATATTTTAATATTTTATTAGTTTTTATTCAACTTAAAATTTAAGCTTTAATTATTTGGAAAATTCACTTTTGTAAATGTCTATTTCCTCTCCGTGAAGCAAGCCCATTTCAGGGGCTACAGAGATCTTCCTGCCGCCACAGAATAGCTTATCACTCTGGTATCATGGTTGTTACTCTTTTTGTAATTTAGTGTCCTAAATTTTACACATAAAAATGCTACCATCTCAAGCTGGGAACAGTGGCATATACCTGTAGTCCCCACTACTTGGGAGGCTGAGATGGGAGGATCATTTGAGTCCAGGAGTTTAAGGCTAGCCTGGGCAGCATAGGGAGACCCTGTCTAAAAAAAGAAAAAAGAAAGTGGTAGATGAACTGAAGAGGTTGAAATAGATAATACTGTGCGTGTATGTCATGCTAAGGGGTTTAAATTTGTCTTAAGGGCAGTGGAGGAGTGACAGTCACATTTAAGTTTTAGAAAGATGAGTCTAGTGGCAGCATGGAGGGTAGATTGATAGAAGCCAAAGCTGGAGGATCCATGAACAATTTGGAGACTGTTGTACCAGTCTAGACAAGGGATGGTAGGAGCTTGGACAAAGGTAGAATTAGTGGAGGAAGAAAAGGAGGAATGGACATAGGACTTGAAGGAAGTGGAATCTGCAGATTTAGAGAAGTACATGATGCTTGATAGGGGTTGAGGTTAAGAACTGGATGGAATTGGATCCAGTTCTGGCTTTCTGTCCTGGGTAACTGTTTTGGAGGCACCATTAACTGGAATGTTCTGGGAAAGCCTTTGCTTTTCTGATGTGAGTGCTGCTGCCTCCTGCTTTCTGATGCCACAACAGCAAAAGGCATCATGCAGCTTTGAGGTGATAAACAGGAGAGTGGACATCTACACATTAGTAAGAGTGGAGCAAAAAGAGCCAGCTTCCTGGCACTCTTGTGGAATAGCTGCCCCTGCCCTGGCCATGCTACCTCTGGATTTCTTGTTATGTGTGACAGACAACACTTACATGCTTAGAAATAGGCATCTGAATATGTTTATAACCAATAGAGTGAAAAATGATTGGTCAGTTGTAGTTTATTTTCCGGACGTCTTTGCATTCTAAAAACAGATTGAGCTCTAAAAACAGATGCAAGCTCAAAAAAAGATTTATTTTAATATATTTATATGTTGAATTTAATTGTACCATTGGCTTCTAAGTTTTTCTTTTGGCTTTTTTATAGAGCAAATTACTAAAGAAAAAACTTTGTTTTTACTAGCAGACCTCTTAGTATACAAATGGGGAAAATGTGCATATAAAGATGGGACCTAAGATTTGGAACAAATTCCAGAGGAAAATTTTGTTGACATTGGAATGAATTACTAAATACTGTGTTTGATATTTGGTAAAAATTACTTATTTTTGTCTTCTACTCTGAGAAGTATTTCTTACAGTCTTATCATTAGAGAATAGACTGGTTCTAAGGCTATTTTTTACAGGAACATATTGGCTTTTTCTTTAGACATTAAACCCAATGATATATCCTGTATCTTAAAAAACAAAACAGTAAATCTGGAATCTTACCGAAACCAAGTATTTTCCATATACATTTGTGTCTGTCTCCATATTAAGAGAGATTACATCAGAGTTGAAGGCTTTCTTTGGTCCCAAAATCTGTACTTTTTAAAAAAAGCAGTGATTGCTGTGGCTTCTCCAGTATGCTGTGGAATATATATGGAAGTTATTCCAGTGTTTTTTCTCAGTCTGACATCCAAATGGCTGTACATTACTTAAAATCTACATTTGAGAGTCTGTTTTCTAATGGTTAATCAAAGTGTTTTCATGCTTGCAAATTCATCTTCTAACAGCTTTTATCATCGTGGCATTAAAGTTAAGAATTTGATGTTATTAAATCACTTTTCATTTAAGATATTTTATGCAGCCTTCAAACAAAGCCCTGAGGGAATTTGGGAGGAAAAATACAAGAACCGTAGGACAAGTAGGTCATAGAGTGCAGCATCATCAGATGGTGGAATGCAGGGCAGGGCTGTGCGTCAGGAGACTCCACTCCATTTCTATCCATGGCTCTCTTCGTGACTTAGTGATTGACCTTGGGCTACTTATCAAAGAGCTCTTGCCTCAGTTTCATCTTAGATAAAATGGGGCTAGAAGTCACCGGAAACACATGTCAAATGTATTGTGGAGTTCACAGACTCATAGACTGTCAAATCTGGGAGACACTTTTCATTCATTTGCTGCAACCCAAAATGAATCCCCACCACATAATTTTTTGAAGTGTTTTCTGTTCTCTACTTGAACGACTCTTGTGACAGTGGACATCACCTCCTCCTGAAGAAACCCACTCCATTTTTAAACGTTTTTAGTTGTCAAGAAATTAATCCTGGGAAATACCTAAAATAGGCAAATTCATAGAGACAGAAAGTATATTAAGTTTATCAGGGACTGAGGGAAGTGGAAAGTGGGGAGCTATTGCTCAATGGCTAGAGAGTTTCTGTCTGGTGAGATTTAAGTTTTGGGCTGGGTGCGGTGGCTCACACTTGTAATCCCAGCACTTTGGGAGGCTGAGGCAGGCAGATCATGAGGTCAAGAGTTCGAGACCAGCCTGACCAACATGGTGAAACCCCATCTCTACCAAAAATACAAAAATTAGCCAGGCGTGGTGGTGCATGCCTGTAATCCCAGCTACTCAGGAGGCTGAGGCAGGAGAATTGCTTGAACCCGGGAGGCAGAGATTGCAGTGAGCTGAGATCGCACCACTGCACTCTAGCCTGGGTGACAGAGCGAGACTCTGTCTCAAAAAAAAAGATTTTGGAAATAAATTATGTGAATCTAATTAATGCCACTAAATTGTGAGTCTAATTAATGCCACTCAGTTGTATACTTTACCACAATTTTTAAAGATTCACTGTGGTTAGTTCTATAATCTCAGTGTGGAGGTAGACCATATTGTCCAAGTTTTACAGAAGAGACAACAGAGGCTTTAAGATCACATGGCTAGGGAGGAGCAGTGTCAGGATCTGCACCTGAGTACTTGACCTTCAGACTGTGGGTGTCACCAAGTTCATATTGCCATCACTGTTGGGAACAGATTTGTTCTCATCATTTGGGATGCTTTTCTTACTGTGCCCTGAGCTGGCCAGTGCAGAGGAAGGCAGAACATTTCTACCACCCTTGATAAATCCAGAGACTGAAACTCAGTTAACGACATGGCATGAGCTTTTTTGGCAGCTACAGCACACTATTGATTCATATGGAGCTTATACTTAATTAAATTTGCTCTCCCAACATTTGATTTATACATGCTGCTCTTTATTAAAGCAGGTTCCCTCCATTCTTAAACTGTTGAGATTTGTGTAGCATTTAAATACGCAAGAATTTAAAATTTATTCCTATATGTGACTACATCTTGTTGCTTTTGACCGATTGTTCCAGTCTCATGATTATTTTGACTCTTGATTATGGTACCCATCATATTTGTTATATCTTCCATCATAATTCTATCTTAATTGTAAGTCAAAATGGCTTTGATTTTTCTCATCCAAGTTATCGATAAAAATGCTGAAAAGGACTAGGACATAGACCTATTTCACTGCTGATCTTCCTTTGGCCTTTCATAATAGCCGATACCTGTTTACCATGCTGCCTCTGTACCAGAAACTATTTAAATGTTTTTTACATATTAACTCATTGAATCTGCACAACACCCCTACAAGGCATTATTAACACAATCCTCATTTTATACATGAGGGAACTGGAACACAGAGGTTAAGCAATATGACCAAATCACATAGCTGGCAAGTGACAGAGCCAGGATTCAAACCTCTTAGTTCCAGAAGCCTCTTCTGTAAAACTTGGACAATATGGTCTACCTCCACACTGAGATTACAGAACTAACCATGGTGAATCTTTAAAAATTGTGGTAAAGTGCACAATTTAGTGGCATTAATTAGACTCACAATTTAGTGGCATTAATTAGATTCACAGAGTCTGTTCTCTTAAGCATTCTGCTCTGGTGCTGCTAACATCAGCCAGGATTCTAGTCCATATTGGGTTAGGATAACATAAGGGACTGTATTAAATCTAATTAATAAGATTGCTATTATAACATTTTTTAAAGTGCGTTGTTGGTGGCAAAATAATCTGAAATGCCAGACCAAAGCATTTGTGCTGTATCTTCTACCAAGAAATTCTTTCCCCATTTTTTCACCAAACTCTAATCTGTTCTTTCATGTCTGCTGAAAAGATACTTCCTTTTTATTTTCCCAGGCAAACTTCAGTTCTCCTTCTTTAATATTACCTCTGCACTTTGTACAAATGTCCATTGCATTTTGAAATGGATTTCAACAGTAAGCCAACAACAAACATTTATGAGCACCTAGAGCACATGCCAAGCATTATTCTGGGTAATGGGAATATAAACATGGGAAAATGGTGCTCCTGCCCTCGGATTTACAGCTGACTAGTGAGAGCCAACACACAAATATGGCCCTGGTCCCTGCTACATCATAGTTGTTCTGCAAATATCACATGGCTGAATGGAAGAGAGCTGAGTACCAAGAAAGTCTTTTAAAATGCCCAAATAAACATCTCTAAACTTTTTTGTGCTTTAGATTAAGATTATTTTTGACCATCATGGCTGTTTCCTTAGTGAAACCATTGGATCCTCAGCCCTTCCTGGTGTGTGTCAATGAGCTTAGGCTAAATTAGGCTGTGGTAACAACCTGAAAATCTCAGAAGCTTGTAACAACCAATGTTTATTTCCTGTCTAGGTCTGTCTTGGGTCGTGTGCAGCTCTGCTCCATGTCAGTTTCACTATGGGACCCCAGATGAAGGAGGGGCACCTATCTGGGACATTAATGCTAGTATCAAGGTGAAAGAGCAGAAAACAGGTTTCTGTAGGAATACCTGTGGCTATACTTTTTAGTGATTTTCAAATTCTTTACCATGTTTATTCCACCAATCTGACAGTTATTTACATGTGTTTTCTTGAATTTTGAATATCACATGCTACCAGGATAAAGTTAAGCTGCTGGCACATCTAAGAGAAACTTGAAGACTGATAGGGTCTTTTTCATTACTCAAGTTTTAAAATTCTATTGTTGAACTGTAAGTCACCACTTTAATTGTTATGCATATTTCTGTATAGTATTTTTGTTCTCCAAACATATTTGTAATCCTTCATTTAGGAAAAGAGCCTCAAAATTAATTTAGCTAATTTTACTTTGCAAAGGCATTTCAAGATGTTTAATGCATTTTAACTGAGAGATATTGCTTGACAGACTACAACAAAATTGAATGTAAAAATTGAATGTATAGTAAAGTATTCTTTACTATATAATTTAGGGGTTAGGATGAATGATTCATTGCTAGCCTTGATAGAAATGCTAGCCTATTTCTGTCTTCCTACAAGCAATAGCAAAATATATATAAGCTGCTAATTATTTAATTTAAAAAAACCGGTGTGTAATACACTTTAATGAAATAGGCTGTTAACAATTGGGAATCTTCTAGAATGATGATATTATAACAGAAGGTAGCGCTTTCTTCAGAAAGACATGCAGCTGACTTTCCCTTCACCCAGGATATATTTTTCAAATCCTTTCTCCAGAGCTGCCAAAATAATGGTACAATACTGATGCTGGAGCTATAGAAAAGAAAATAAATTGTGGTGATGGGTAGATTTTTCTTCACTGAGGATCTAATTACAGGGAATTGGACTTAACCTAATCAGACTTTAACGACAATTTCCTAAGAGTAAATTAGGGAACAAATTACTGTGAGATGAGTTGCAGAATCTTTTTCAGAGGTTTGGAGAAAGACAGAATGTCTGTTCACCTGTTTGGCCCCATTTAGTATTGGCTTAACCAGGCGCTGGCAGCAGTTCCTAGCATGCTGGGTCTGAAATTGTGACATGTATAGGAGCAGCAGCATTGGAGGCTCCTCAAGGAGGACAAAGCACCTAAACAGGGATGGGGCAGGTGAGTTGAAGGAACAGGAACTGCTTGTGACAGTTGTTATGCACACATTGGGGTTGGCTGGGCTAGATAGAGATCGATTAAAAGATGAAGCAGGAAGAAGAACAGTAATGACAGAATGAGTAGTAAATATGATCATTCATTCTTGGAAATTATCTGAAAATAGTTGGCACAGTCTGTAAAAACACAAGCAAATACACATGCCTGTTTATGCAAATACATCCATGATATTTGCAATTTCAAACAAATATATGTGGCCTTTGGAAAAAACCTCCATGAAATCTAAGATCTTGTTCCCTGCCCGCTACCTTAATTTGCTTAACTGACACTCTATGGCACTGGATTTTCACTTTCTTCTTTGAAGTCTTTTCTTATTCCACTAACATTTACTGAGCTCTCACTTTGAGCTTAGCAGGGTGTGATGCTCTTCTAGGAGCGGGAATACTGGGAAAAAAATCCAGGTTATTGGGAGTTGAACAAACTCACTGAGACCACCGACCATTCTTTATGGGGGCATTTGTGGTTGAGCCATGGGAGACTCAGCTAGCCCGTGTTGCTATGCCCCACTTCAATTGTCCTATCTAAGAAGCCATCTTGATTTTATATCAAAATTCATGGGGAAAATGTGCCTTGACTTCCTTTTAAATGCCTTATTTTGTCTGTGCACATCATACCCAGGACTGTTGAGATGGTAAGAAGATACATTGGCATTTGGGGGGATTCCTTACCCACCTCATTTCCTTGAGAACCAAATTCTAAAGCTCTTGCCAGCCTTACAGACACCCAATGGAATCCCTGCTCATATGCATATTTTGGGTGCATCAGTATGTTTGTCATTTTCTCCCTGGAAACGGTTTCTCACACCCACGTTGCAAGTGTGTGATCTGTGATTATATCTCTTTTCTGTGTCCTCTTTGCCTGGAGCGAGGGCTGAGAACATGATTCAGCTTAGGGAAATGATACAAAATGTGGTTGTTAAAGTGATCTTTCAAAAAGCAGCTTTTTATATGTGTGCAGTCACTATGCTTGGTGTAGCCTATGACTTCATTCACCTGAAGCAATGAAGCAGATTCCAGGATTTTAGAATTATGGTCTTGGACAAACCTAGAAGACACCTGCTTTTAGGCCCTTGGATATAATCTTATTTCATTTAAAAGATTTTGAAGATTTTGAGACAAAGGCGCGTGCTAACTTTGCTCCGTGATTAATCCTTCCAGAGTTTGTTGCCATCTTGATTTTATATCAAAAATCATGAGGAAAATGTTTCTTGACCTCCTTTTAAATGCCATATTTCATCTGTGCACATTGTACCCAGGATTGTTGAGATGGTAAGAAGATACATTGACATTTGGGGGGATTCCTTACCCACCTCATTTCCTTGAGAACCAAATTCTAAAGCTCTTGCCAGCCTTATAGATACCCAATGGAATCCCTGCTCATATGCATACTTTGGGTTCATCGGTGATTTTTGCTCACTGTGACTAATCCTTCCAGTGTTTGTAGCCTTTCTTATAAGGAGAACTTCTATTTCAGCTTTGTTAATTTGGCTTCACAAAGTAAAATAAGGGGCCCCATTGTTTTGTCTTAATCAGTGAAGGGAATATGGGATGTCCTGATATAATTAGTCCTTTGATTTTTAGTCCTATCCAGCCCGGGCTTGCTTGAGAAGTCCCTTGTGTAGCCCTATATTATCAGACATGCTATATCACAGCAAGCACCTTTTGATGTTTAAGAATTAATTCCTTTAAGGAATTCTAAAAAAGAAAGATATTTTCAGCATTAACATCCTAAATCAACATTTCCATTTTCTGAGGATGTTTCTTTAGCACTAGGCATCGCTGAGATAGAAAATGAGTTCTGAGAGACTTTCTTTGGAAACAAAATGGCTCACCCTTAAATTTCCCCGTTTCTGGATGAAATCTGATTTAATAATACAGTATTGCTCTTCAAATATGAGAGAAATCATTGTAAGGAAGAATGTGGGTTTTAAAGAATAGAATGGGTTGGATAAATGTTTTTATAAAATAGAAGTGAAAGGATCAGAAATCAGCAGTATCAAAACAACAAGAAGAACTGATTAAACCATGCACTTGTTACCTCTGAATTTCTCTTTGCAGAAATTCTACTTCAATTTTAAAATTCAGAATTAAAAAAAAATATTCAAAGGATAGTTAATGAACAAAAACTTTAGGAAAGTCAAACATGGTGTGGCATAGGATTGGGGCTAAAGTGAATATGCAGTTTAGAATTGCTAGTGACATTGTATCATAAAAGAACTGAGTAAAGAAGAACCAAGAATCTTTGGGCACATTTGATAAAAAATAAAGTTGAAAAGGAAATATCAAAGATGTATTACAAAGACAAAAAGGATATTCTATAAAAAGTAAGGAGGCACTTAGGGAGGATGGATATTAAAATTGCAAAGTGTTATTAATGCTGTGGTTAGGAACAGCAGATAGTGGTGGAAATAGTGGAGATCTACCTAGGCAAAGGCACAATGTAGGAAAAGGATGAAGGAAAGAGAAGTATTTCATAACGTGTGCTAATCTTTGGGCAGGTGTGTCTTGTATGTAAATGCCTGTCATAAAAGGCAAACACTGAAAAAAGAATGAAAAAAGTAAATCTTATAACTCAGATTGTAGATCTGAGTTATAAAATAGAATTAATAGAAAACAGTTTATTCCCTAGGTTATTTTTAAATACTTCTGTTGATGATTTAATTCTGAATGACTAACTGGGAAAGGGGATAGAAAACTTGTGCTAGTAAGGAACTGATTACAGTATAGGAGAGCGGTTTATGGTACTGTGGCTGTCTGAATAGTGGCCCCCAAAGATGTCCACACCATAATCCCGATGGATTTATGTTATTTTACTTTGCTACCATGTTACCTTGTATGATAAAAGGAACTTTGCAGATGTGATTAAGGATTTTGAGATGGGGAAATTATACTGGATTGCCTGAGTGTGCCCCAAATGCAATCATGGGATACTTATAAGGGGGAGATGAGATCAGAGAGAGTAGTAGGGGATGTGATCAGGGAAAGGAGATTAGAGTGATGCCAGGGAGGGGGCCATGAGCCAAAGAATGCAGGAAAGGATGCTGGGAAAGGCAAGGAAACAGATTCTCTCCTAGAACCTCCAGAAGGAACACAGCCCTGCTGACACCTTCATTTTAGTCCAGTGAAACAGATTGCAAACCTCTGACCTCCAGAACTGTAAGAAACTACATCTGTGTTGCTTTAAGCTACTAGAGCAGCAATAGGAAATAGATACAGGCAGTAATTTGCAGATAGTTCTAAGTGTAATTGACTTTTACAATGAATATGAGCTTTTCTTCAACTTTGAGCTTTGAAAATACTACAGATTGCCAGGCGCAGTGGCTCACACCTGTAATCCCAGCACTTTGGGAGGCCGAGGCGGGCGGATCATGAGGTCAAGAGATCGAGACCATCCTGGCTAACACGGTGAAACCCCGTCTCTACTAAAAATACAAAAAATTAGCCGGGCGTGGTGGCAGGCACCTGTAGTCCCAGCGGGAGGCTGAGGCAGGAGAATGGTGTGAACCTGGGAGGGGAGCTTCCAGTGAGCTGAGATAGCGCCACTGCACTCCAGCCTGGGCGACGTAGCGAGACTCCGTCTCAAAAAAAAAAAAAAAAATACTACAAATTTTAAAAGGTTCTGGTTCTGTATCATACTCTTGGGGTTGTCAAATTCATTTCTTCAAGGTTGGAAAAGTTGGACTTGGACTAGATTTGAGGTCACCTATGCTGTGTAGGGTTTTGTAGAAAACTGCTTCCCAGCTGAGTATGGTCGCTCATATCTGTAATCCCAGTGCTTTGGGAGCCCAAAGTTGGAGGATTGCTTGAGTCCAGAGTTCGAGACTGGCCTGGGTAACATAATGAGATCCTGTCTCTACAAAAAATTGTAAAAATTAGCTGAGCGTGATGGTGGGCACCTGTAGTCCCAGCTACTAGGGAGGCTGAGGTGAGAGGATTGCTTGAGCCCAGGAGGTTAAGCACTCCAGCCTGGGCGACAGAGTGAGACCTTGTCTCAAAAAAGAAAAAAAAAAAAAAAAAAAAAAACTTTTCCCATACATACCCTCATTTGATCTTCTTAATGAGGGTTTTATTTCCCATTTTACAAATGAGGAAACTCCAAGGGTTTTTATTTATTTATTTATTTATTTTTGAGACAGAGTCTCGCTCTGTCGCCCAGGCTGGAGTGCAGTGGCGCAATCTTGGCTCACTGCAAGCTCCACCTCCCAAGTTCACGCCATTCTCCTGCCTCAGCCTCCCGAGTAGCTGGGACTACAGGTGGCCGCCACCACACCCATCTAATTTTTTGTATTTTTAGTAGAGACGAGGTTTCACTATGTTAGCCAGGATGGTCTTGACCCCCTGACCTCTTGATCCGCCCGCCTTGGCCTCCCAAAGTGCTGGGATTACAGGCGTGAGCCAGCATGCCTGGCCTTTTTTTTTTTTTTTTTAACGAAGTTATTTTTCTAGAGCATTCATAGTTTGTTTTTATACAGTTAAGGTTCTCATCCATCTGGATTTTTTGGTAAGTGTGGGGAGAATAAAATGAGGAGCCGCTGTTTTTTTCTCCAAATGGCATGTATTGTCCCAACACAATTTATTGAATCAATAATTCATCTCTCCCATACGAATTTAAACTATTGAACTTTCACATCAAATTTGGAACTACAAAGTAGGTTAACAAGGTGAGAACTATTATAAGAATAATCTGTCTCAAATGAAGAATGTAAATGTCTTCTTGTCTCCAGTTTATTTCTGCTTAAACCTTAAGTTTAAATGTTTGGACAGAAAAACACTTATAGTCCTCTATGAAATAAATAACTTGGTAACTCAGAGAAACCACAGACCAAATTACTCTGAAGAACAGCAATTCTTAAAGGAAACCTCTCAGGAATTTCTGGAACAAGGCTGTCAGCTAGTTTTCAAAATCCTGCACTTCTGATGAAATCAATGAATTGAAAGTCCTCCTCTCTGGTGTGGAGATAACGTTGAACTGATCCAGGTTCCTGAGCAGCTCAAGGAGGTCGATGGAAGAGGAAAAGGATTTAATGTAAATTTAATGCAGTTTCTTAGATCTGATCTTAGAGAATATCTAACTAGGTTGAAAATTCTCTTTCTGTTGTATTTTCAATGGAAGAGCAACAAAGGATTTCTAATTAATAAAGCCTTTTTGTGCCAAGCTGACTTTAGAATAAAATTCATTCGTTGATT